ATTGTGCTGACACCGGAGCTGGAAGGAGCGGAATTCACCCTGCCCAAGATCACCAGGAACTTCTACGTGGATGGCCATGTCCCCAAGCCCCACTGACATGAACACCTGGACCATTCCACATTGCCATGGCCCCAGGGCCCAGATTGAGGGAATAGCCAGGTGCCAGCCCTGCCCAGAGTGCGGACAGGCCCGGGAGAGACGTGGAAGCCCCTGTGAAGGACAACACCCCTGCTTGGGAGAGAGTCCCATGTCCAGGCTCTGGTGGGGACAGGGCCCCTAGTGGGGTGGCCTTCCCCAGGCCCCTGAGAATCAGGGTTTGAGTAGGAGTGGACTCATATTGGAGCTGCAATAAATCGATAACACAGGCCCCAGCATGTTGAGTGTCCTTGGGGGACAGATCTGGGGTCTACAGGTGGCTCACACCTGTAATCCTAGCACTTTGGGAAGCCAAGATGGGAGGATCACTTGAGGCCAGGAGCTTAAGACCATCCTGGGCAACATGGCGAGACCTCGTCTCTATAAAAACAGTAAAAATTAGCGTGGAGTGGTGGTAAGTGCCTGTAGTCCCAGCTACTCGGGAGACTGAGGTGGGAGGATCACTTGAGCCCAGGGGATTTAGGCTGCAGTGGAGCGGTGATCAGGCCATTCCACTCCAGCCTGGGTGACAGAGTGAGGCCCTGTCTCAAAAAAAAAAAAAACAAAAACAAAAACAAACCACACCTGCATCTGCTGTGCTGGGCCCCCGGTTCTCTTTTCCCTCTGGGATCTAAGATGCCGCTGGGGATCCAAGGCAGAGGCCTGGGAGCCCCCATTTCCGAGGGGGAGGGCTAGCGTGGAAGGCCCCGCCCCGGCAGCTGCGGAGGGATTTGGTGGGGTCCAGGCCGCCCTTGCCACGCAGGGGTGCGCGGATGACCTGAAAAAAGCCAGAAAGAGGAAAGGTGCCGCCGAGGCTGGTCGCTCTCAGCTGGGGCTCATCGCATCCTCTACCAAGAGCGCTCCCACCACACAGGTCCCGCCCCTCCCAGGTGGGTTTCATCGGGTGGGCCCAGCGGGACAGGGCCGGGTGAAATTAGGGAGGGGGCTGGGCTGGGGCGCAATGGAGGCCGAGCCAATCCCGGACTCCTCAATGCCAGCAAAGCTTCTGGCGCCGCCCTGTCTGAACCTGGAGCGGCTGGGAGGATCCCCCTCCCAGGAGAAGCCGAGGACCCCAGGATGCTGCAGAATCAGTGAGAGGTGCGTAAGGCCAAACCCCATTCCCCGGACCCCGCTAGCACTTCACCACCTGGCTCAGTGATCAAGGGGTCATGACCTCTCTTTGCTGGGGTTATCGAGAAGTGGCAATTTTATAATAGTTACTGAAACTTACAAAGAGGTTCTGGTGCCCAGAGACACTTGGGGTCATCTAGGGATCAGAGGCCATGCAATTCCATGTCTCTGGGGCTGATGTAGGCACTCCCCAGGGATCATCCAGGGGTTATGGAGGGCAACTCAATAATAATGAAAATGATAAAAATCGTAATCATATTATGGCAAGCCAGCGGCGTGGTGGCGCGTGCCTGTAAGTCCCAGCTACTCGGGAGGCTGAGGCGGAAGGATCGGTCGAGCCCAGGAGTTCTAGGCTGCACTGAGTCCTGATCACGCCCCTGCACTCCAGGCGGGGGTACAGAGTGAGGCTCGGTCTCTAAAAGAAACACAAAGAAAAAAAGTAACCTTTTTCTCGATCCTGCAGCCAGAGGCTTGATATCCTGCCTCGGTCACCTAGGGCGGTCCCTGCCTGGGTGATCTACGGGTGCCGTAAGGGGTTGATTGATGTGGAGGGCTGGGCGTGCCTGGGAGGCCCACAGTGGGCGAGGTGAGTTGCAATTACTGCAACTCTTAAACCTTCCACCCAGAGTTAGAAATGACTGAACCTCAGGTGGGGTGTGTAGCCTGTCCAAGGGTACACAAAGAGCCGGCCCAAGTTGGAACCCCCTGGCCGGCTAAACCCAGGAGTCACCCAAGAAAACGTGACCCCACTGCCCTTCTCCCCAGGTCCCTCTGGCCTGCATGCCAGGAGTCGGTCACCGCCCTGTGCTTCCTCCAAGAGACAGTGGAGAGGCTGGGTCAGTCCCCTGCCCAGGACACCCCGGTCCTGGGGCCTTGCTGGGACCCGATGGCTCTGGGGACTCAGGGCCGCCTGCTGCTGGACAGGGATTCCAAGGACACACAGACCAGGATCAGCCAAAAGGGCCGCCGTCTGCAGCCCCCGGGGACTCCCTCGGCCCCACCCCAGAGAAGGCCCCGGAAACAGCTGAACCCCTGCCGGGGCACCGAGAGAGTGGACCCTGGGTTCGAGGGGGTGACTCTGAAGTTTCAGATAAAGCCGGACTCCAGCCTGCAGATCATCCCCACGTACAGGTAGGGGCCGGCTGGGGCCAGGCCGCCCTTTCCCCCCAGTGCTAATACCTTGTCTGCCCCACAGCCTGCCCTGCAGTAGCCGTTCTCAGGAATCCCCTGCAGATGCTGTTGGGGGCCCTGCAGCCCACCCAGGAGGCACCGAGGCCCACTCAGCAGGCAGCGAGGCCCTGGGTGAGTCCTGAAAACCCAAGAGCTATAAATATTGACCCCTGCCCTTTGACCTCTGACCCTTCAGAGCCCCGGCGCTGTGCTTCCTGTCGGACCCAGAGGACCCCGCTCTGGAGAGACGCTGAAGATGGGACCCCTCTCTGCAACGCCTGTGGGATCAGGTCCTTAGAATGGAGGAGGGAGTTGGGGCGGGCTAAATGGCAGTTTCTTGTCCCCCAACCCTAGGTACAAGAAATACGGCACTCGCTGCTCCAGCTGCTGGCTGGTGCCCAGGAAAAATGTCCAGCCCAAGAGGCTATGTGGCAGATGTGGAGTGTCCCTGGACCCCATTCAGGAAGGTTAAACCCAGCTTCACCCTGCTGAGCTGCTGCTTCTGCCTCCGTTTCACCAGTGGGAGAATGGGCAGAAGCAGCTCTCCTAGGAGGATTGGGGAAAGAGCCGGCCTGCCTCCTCTCTGCCATCTCCAGATTCAAGGATCCCGGGGGAAGACCCAGGCCTCAGGTGGCAGAGCCTGCTAGGGGTCACCAGCCCCTTCTCCAGTCAGCCTTGGCCGAGGCCCCCTCAGGAGACGCTCTCAGGAAGGATGAGCATTGTTACAGCAGGGACAATAAAGTACAGAGATATGCCGAGAGAAAAAGCCTGTGATTTGGGATCCCGCCTCCT